AAGCCTTGACTTCACTTTTGAGGAAGGGAACCGTGACCTGGATTTAGTACGACTTAAGTTTATTCACACGTAAGAAACGGAGGTCTTTCAGGATAAGAGCAAAAAAAAAAAAAAAAAAAAAAAAAAAAAAATTCGCAGGGAGGGCAAATCCCGCTCCCCACCCCGACTTTTCCTGGAAAAACACACAGACCTTCACTACAAGATTCGATTCTACAAGTGACCTAGAATTTGTTCGATACCAGTTACTCGTTTTAGTTACAGGAATTATAATCTGTGTTTAAAGTTAACATCCTGTAGGTTTTTTTCGAATAATAACTTTCTGGAAAGAGTTCATTTGTCAACTCTGAATTGGACAAAATCCTAAGATTTTAACATGCAGGTTTCACACGTTTGGACCAGGTTGCCTGGAATTTCTAGACCCGGTAATTCTTTTGTAAACCTTTATAAGTGTTGTGCTCTTGCACAAAATACTTAAAGCAGGAAGCAATAAATAGGTATTGTTGAAAAATGAGCCTTTGCTATCGGTGGCAAAGAAATTCATTTATATATTGGTTTTTCTCTTTGGGCTTTTCTGATTCCGTGTCTTGGTACTTTTCATACCATATCTCTGAATTCATTTGTAAACTTGAGCATTTTTAATTTTTACAGCTATCTGCAGTATCACAGAACACTCAAACCTTAATGTGGGTGGGAATCACTTGGGGCTCTTATTAAAAATGCATTTTCTGGTTCAGTAGGCCTATGGTGCATTTTGATATTGTACATTTCTGATAACATGTGCAGCTGGACAAGGGACTATCTTTGAGTAGCAAGGAAGTGGATAACTTGTGTGCAAATAAATAAAGTGTTGTATTTATCAATAAACATGTTCTTTTTAATAACTCACCCCCGGGTGTAGAGGTGGCTTGGGAGAAGGGGCAAATGGCAGGATGAACTGAGAAAGCTTTCAGAGTGAGCAGGCTGAGTCTGGATTCCAGGGGAGGGGATAGGAAGAGTGCAAATATTGTGTCTGTATGCTGTATGGTGACTGCATCACCTGGTCTGTGAATTTTCCATTAGAAGCTTGGTGTGCTGTTAGGTGAAAGACTTGCTCAGCTATGCGTCATTGGGTTTTATCAACATATAGGCGAAAAAAATCCTGGTCTCTGAGTGTACAGCTGAGATGAAAATTTCTTTTATTGGAGGAAGTATTGAGTGTGTGCTCTCAAATGCGGCCTCAGTTGAGTAGTGCATTCCTGAGTTTTGGAAGCAAATTTGCAAACAATTGAGAGTCGTACAGTGGGTGTTCTAACTGGATTCAGGTTTTTTCTAATGTAATTTTTTCACACGTAAATTAAAAAGTTTAGAAATGTCACACATAACTTCATAACACTTTATGGAGAAATGGTTGTACTTTTAATTTTTTTCTTTTTATTTATACTCCAACTGACTGAGCAGAGGTTGTACTTCTAAATAACTTTGTGGAAGTTTTTAGTACCATAATTTTTATAATTTTCATTCCAGTCCTTTGATATTTATGACAGTACTTCTGAAGCGCTTACTGAGTGCCGGACACTGTTGTAAGTGCTTTACGGAACTTGACTTTTTTTTTTTTTTGAGACGGACTCTCGCTCTGTCGCCCAGGCTGGAGTGCAGTGGTGCAGTGGCTCGATCTCGGCTCACTGCCACCTCTCCCTCATGGTTTCAAACACTTCTCCTGCCTCAGCCTCCCAGGTAGCCAGGATTATAGCCGCCCGCCACCACTCCCGACTAATTTTATTTTGTATGTTCTTTTTTAGTAGAGACGGAGGAGTTTCACCATGTTGGCCAGGCTGGTATCGACCTCCTGACCTCAAGTGATGTGTCCATCTCGGCCTCCCAAGGTGCTGGAATTACAGGTGTGAGCCACTGTGCTCGGCCTACCTTTTTTTTTTTGTTTTTTGTTTTTTTGAAAAGGAGTTTCGCTCTTGTCCAGGCTGGAGTATAATGGTGCGATCTCAGCTCACCGCAATCTCCGCCTCCCAGATTCAAGCGATTCTCCTGCCTCAGCCTCCTCAGGAGCTGGGATTACAGGCGCCCACCGCCATGCCCGGCTAATTTTTGTATTTTTAGTAGAGACGGGGTTTCACTATATTGGCCAGGCTGGTCTCGAACTGCTGACCTCAAGTAATCCGCCTGCCTCAGCCTCCCAAAGTGCTGGGATTACAGACGTGATCCACCAGGATCACACCAGGCCGCGCCTGGCCTGCTTTCATTTTAAAAGTCAAATTTGTCATCCGCCTCAGTGCTTGTAATCTTTTCTGAGTGAGATACTGAAATTTGCAGTTTCGTTTTGCTTGCACTTGTTCACTGGACCAGTAGTCACTGTTAAATGTAAAAGTATCTACTTCCTCTGAAAGTTTTTTATTCCTTTATTTCCTGCCTGGGCTTGTCCTCCACCCTACATGTATGCGTAGTAGATTTAGTGTTTGTTATCCTAACCTTTAGGTTTAGGGATTGACTGGGTTTCTGACTTTTTATTTGGCCAATGAGGACGATACAGAAAATGAAGCATTGGTCATTATCACATTTTAACGCTGAAAAAGTAAGAAGGACAACCCCGGAATAAAAGTAAGTTGAATAATTTATGTTTCATTTAAAAATTTAAAGATCCTTTTTTTTTTCTTTATTTCAGTGATATCAGTATCAAGATAAAAGTTTGGAATGGGAGAAAAATTCTCAAAGCCTGAAAGAAAATCTGTAAGAATAAAATTCTTGAATGATTTTGATCAATTATTTTTCTCTGTATTTTTTCACCTCCCAGGTAGTTACTTTTGGTGACGCTGTCCAGTTCCCACAATGTATCATTCCTTATCTGAAACTAGACATCCTCTGCAGCCAGAAGAACAAGAAGTAGGCATTGACCCCTTGTCCAGTTACTCTAACAAGTCTGGAGGTGAGTTTTGTATGCCAATACTATTTGTAGGTCATTATTTCAGTGTCGTAATTTTTTTCTCCAGGAGATTCAAATAAAAATGGAAGAAGAACAAGTTCTACTTTAGACTCTGAAGGGACTTTTAATTCCTATAGGTAGGTGATGAATACATATATATATATATATAAGGATTCTCATGCTTTGGTTTCTTTCATATAGGAAAGAATGGGAAGAACTATTTGTAAACAACAATTACTTGGCAACAATAAGGCAGAAGGGGATTAATGGGCAGCTGAGAAGCAGCAGGTTCCGCAGCATTTGCTGGAAGGTAAGAAGAAAATATTTATTTACAGTTTCTGGTTTACAAAAGTTTCTTCTGTTTTTCTTGACAGCTATTTCTTTGTGTTCTTCCTCAAGACAAAAGTCAATGGATAAGTAGAATTGAAGAATTAAGAGCATGGTATAGCAACATTAAAGAAATAGTAAGTAAATAGTATATTTAATTAATGTAATTCCTTGTGTGTGTGTTTTCTCTTTCTTTACTAGCATATTACCAACCCGAGGAAGGTTGTTGGCCAACAAGATTTGATGATCAATAATCCTCTTTCACAGGATGAAGGGGTAAAGTTCGTCTTTGTTCATGTCTTAACCTCGACTATATAATAGATTGTTTTCCTTATTTCAGAGTCTTTGGAACAAATTCTTCCAAGATAAAGAACTTCGATCAATGATTGAACAAGATGTCAAAAGAACGTATGTAGAACTATTTACATGTTACTTTCAATGTCAGTTTCAATCTTGTATTTTCTTTTTCCAGGTTTCCTGAAATGCAGTTTTTCCAGCAAGAAAATGTGAGAAAAATTCTTACAGATGTTCTTTTCTGTTATGCCAGAGAAAACGAGCAGTTGCTTTATAAACAGGTAATGAAAATATCTTACAGGTGGCATCCATTTCTCTTTCATTTTTCTGGCTCTTTTATTTCAGGGCATGCACGAACTGTTAGCACCTATAGTCTTTGTCCTTCACTGTGACCACCAAGCTTTTCTACATGCCAGTGAGTCTGCACAGCCCAGGCAAGTTTTTTTTTTAATATGAGCTCCATTTGCACATTTTGATTGCTTGTATTGCTTTTTTAAGTGAGGAAATGAAAACTGTCTTGAACCCTGAGTATCTGGAACATGATGCCTAGTAAGTACAAAAACTTTCTTTGTTTTATTTTTAGTTACATAGCATTGTGTTATTTTATTTTTAGTGCAGTGTTCTCACAACTTATGGAAACTGCTGAACCTTGGTTTTCAACTTTTGAGCATGATGGTCAGAAGGTAAATCTTATAGTACAGATCTTTTCAGTATAAAATAATACATGTTCAATTTTTCTGTTTTTAGGGGAAAGAAACACTGATGACTCCCATTCCCTTTGCTAGACCACAAGATTTAGGGCCAACAATTGCTATTGTTACTAAAGTCAACCAGATCCAGGATCATCTACTGAAGAAGCATGATATTGAGCTTTACATGCACTTGAACAGACTAGAAATTGCACCACAGATATATGGGTTGTAAGTATTAAAGTTCTTTGTTTGTTTGTTTGGTCTTCTGAATTTTTGTTTTGTTTCTTTCCAGAAGGTGGGTGCGGCTGCTATTTGGACGAGAGTTCCCCCTGCAGGACCTTCTGGTGGTCTGGGATGCCTTGTTTGCAGACGGCCTCAGCCTGGGTTTAGTAGATTATATCTTCGTAGCCATGTTACTTTACATCCGAGATGCTTGTAAGTATTAATGACCTTTCCTACATTTGACTTTGCATCTGAATTATTTTTTCTTCTTATTTAGTGATCTCTAGTAACTACCAGACCTGTCTCGGCCTTCTGATGCATTACCCATTCATCGGGGATGTACACTCACTGATTCTTAAGGCTCTGTTCCTTAGAGATCCAAAGGTAAGCTTCCCCAGTAGGGTATGCATAATTTTAACTAGCTTTTTAAAAATGTATTTTTTTTTAGAGAAATCCAAGACCAGTGACTTATCAATTCCATCCAAATTTAGATTATTACAAAGCACGAGGAGCAGACCTCATGAATAAAAGCCGGTAAGTCCCCTTTTTCTGATGATAGTTATAAAAAATAATGCTTCTCCATTTCTTTTTTTAACAGGACCAATGCCAAAGGTGCTCCCCTGAATATAAATAAGGTCTCTAATAGCCTGATTAATTTTGGAAGAAAGTTGATTTCCCCAGCAATGGCTCCAGGCAGTGCAGGTGGCCCTGTACCTGGAGGCAACAGCAGTAGCTCCTCCTCTGTTGTAATTCCTACCAGGACCTCAGCAGAGGCCCCAAGCCATCACTTGCAACAGCAACAGCAGCAGCAGAGGCTGATGAAATCAGAAAGCATGCCTGTGCAATTGAACAAAGGTAGGAAAAAATACTAGTAAATCTAAAGAAAAGTTTCATTATTGCTACTTAATTTTTCTTACAGGGCTAAGTTCTAAAAACATCAGTTCATCTCCAAGCGTTGAGAGTTTGCCTGGAGGAAGAGAATTCACTGGCTCTCCACCTTCATCTGCTACTAAAAAAGATTCCTTTTTTAGCAACATCTCACGTTCTCGCTCACACAGCAAAACTATGGGCAGAAAAGAATCTGTAAGTATTTAAGGACAGTTTTCTCTTCGTTCAAAATTTCCATATGTTTATCCCTTTATTTTAGGAAGAAGAATTAGAAGCCCAAATTTCCTTCCTTCAAGGGCAGTTGAATGACCTGGATGCCATGTGCAAATACTGTGCAAAGGTGATGGACACTCATCTTGGTAAGTGAATTACTTTGGCCCTGGGAACGATGTTGGTTATAAAATGTCATTCTTCTATTTTCAGTAAATATTCAAGATGTGATATTACAAGAAAATTTGGAAAAAGAAGATCAAATTCTGGTTTCCCTGGCAGGATTAAAACAGGTATGTGCATTGCTCTGACACTATTTCTTTGTTTTTCATTTATTTTCTTCTTCTTTGAAAATAGATCAAAGACATTCTAAAAGGTTCCCTGCGTTTTAACCAGAGCCAGCTAGAGGCCGAAGAGAACGAACAGATCACCATTGCGGACAACCACTACTGCTCCAGCGGCCAGGGCCAGGGCCGAGGCCAAGGCCAGAGCGTTCAAATGTCAGGGGCCATTAAACAGGTACAGAAACTCTGAGGAACATGTTACATTAACATCCACCTGTACTTCTGACTGTACTTCACAGGCCTCTTCAGAAACGCCAGGGTGCACTGATAGAGGGAATTCCGATGACTTCATCCTGATTTCCAAAGATGATGATGGGAGCAGTGCCAGGGGCTCCTTCTCCGGCCAGGCCCAGCCTCTTCGCACCCTCAGAAGCACCTCTGGGAAAAGCCAGGCCCCAGTCTGCTCCCCACTGGTGTTCTCAGATCCACTGATGGGCCCAGCCTCAGCTTCCTCCAGCAACCCCAGCTCCAGTCCTGATGACGACAGCAGCAAGGACTCTGGCTTCACCATTGTGAGTCCCCTGGACATCTGACCACAGTGCCCAGTCCTGCCCCACAGGGATCTAGCCACCCTTCAGTGGCCCCAAGGCCAGACTGAGGCTCATCCAGTGGAGAACCTTCTTAAACCACTGCTTCCTTCCCGGCATGCATTTTGCATTGGTCCAGCCCTTTGAAACCCCTTAGAGAGAAGCATATATGGCCACAAAGCACAGAGGCTTAGGTTTGCCACATGCAGACAGGGCTTTCTGGGCCCTTACCTAATCCCCACCCGACTCTTGCTCTGAGTTAGAGCTGAGTTACGTACCCAGTATCACACTCACAGTTAGAAAAGACCGAATCACAATTTAGAATCACTTTTCCTCTGTCCCCTTCTCCCCAGCTAAGAATGTGTGGCACCTCCATCAGTTATACTTAGAAGGAGCAGAAATAGTTATTTTCGTATCTTCTATCCCTCAAAGCATCAGACATGGGAAAATTGGTTTATACCAAGAAAGCTTCCTCTGTGGAAATCTGTCTCAGCCTACTTTATTCCTGCATTGGGAAGCCATATCGCAGAGCTAAATGCAATAGAATGAACCAGAACTAGTGGATTCCAGGGCTGGGGGAAAAAAAAAAAGAAAAAACCTCATTACTGACCTCTCAAAGTTATAAGGATCTCTGCAAACAGGATCTAAGCTTAGGAATAATATTTAGGTGTGATATAGTGTTAGATTTTTTTGATGTATTAAAGAATGCATCTCCAATCCTTAGGCCATATCAACTTTGGCCATCAATATCTCTCCTTAAACAATTATATTTCACCTTTTAGAATCTTTCATAGCCAGAAAACAAGATTACTGTAAGCCAGTTTTAGCTGCACTGATTTCAAAAGATATAAGAATATTACTATCCTTCAAATGGAAAATGCGACCTTGACTTTATGGGATAAACATCTTTCAGACAGTCAGTTTTCTAGTCAGGTTTCTCTGGTTTCAGAGCTGTATATACCTGTCAACTGAGGAATAAAGGGAAAAACCCAAGTTCATTCCCACCCAAAGTCAGAATCCCTCATTGGCCTTAAGGTAGCAGTCATAAGACAGAGAATTGGACCTAGAGTCCCTTCTGTGGGGAATAAGGATACCTAGAGAACATTCCACATGCCAAGAGGATGCAGGATTTCTACACAACCCCTTCCCTTCTTGGAAGTCAAGTGTAGGTACTGCAGGGCCTGTGCTCAGCTGTGAACCCCGTATCCTGGGCCCCACTGCCGGGACCGGGTCTGACATGCCAGTGCCTTCCTGGGCTGAGCACAGATTAGAGACTCTCCCCCTTGTCAGTCAGCACCTTAGGAAACCATGATGGGCACAGAGCATCACATGAGCTGTTTCTCTCCTTAAAGAAGATCCCTGGAAAGGATGCTTTTCCTCTCCTTTGCCTGCGCAGGAATTCTAACAGGAGTGGGTGAGGATGGCAGAGGGACACAGTGCCTGTCTCGCCTCCATCAGGGAGAGCAGCCATGCCAGGGATGACTAGCTCTTTGAGCCTGTCCTCAGAGGATGGCGAGGCAGCCGGGCAGTGGAGGCCTTCATGGTAACAAATGAAAGCTCAGTATAGAGGAACAGACACTGTTTACGTCCCTCCCACTGCTAACCTTATATATCTCTATAGACAAATGTGATAATGACATGATTTCCCACCTGCCCTCCAAGAAAATGGTGACTCACTCTCAAGTCAGCTACTGTAGAGAGGGTTCTAATTGGTTCTGCAATTTGCTCTTAAACTCTAGCAGGGAACTCTCCTCTTACCACATCAGCATGTAAGGTGAATAATAACTGGTTTTGCCAGACAGCAGGTTGTCTGACCTTCAACCACTGGGCAATTGCCTGGCAGATGCACACAGTAGCTCCCTGGCTTCTGGCTCTGAGTGTTCCTCTCAGCACCTCTGAGTAAGCTGCTGCCAAGCACATATCCCTATGACAACACTTTGTAAAAGCCGCGGGGCCCCCATACAGCGAGTGACCTTGCAACTGTGCAGGGTTGCCATTGGTCACTTTCTCACCTTGGGAAGGTGTCAGTGTTTTCAGTTCTAAGGTAAGAGGTGTAGAGCTGTTCCCACCAGGGCTCTGGGACAGACTGGAAAGGACCACAGACCTGGCCATCCCTGGGCAGCAGGGCCAGTGTCACCTGCTGACCTCTAGTATTTCCTTTGCCCTAGAGCTAGAGTCATGATAGCTGAGGGTCACTCGCCCTGCAAGAGTCACTAGGCACCCACCATGCCAATAAGGCTCTCCGCTGGCTCCCTGCAGTTGGCTGGGTGTTTAATAGTCACTGAAAACTCCCAGCCCTGCTGCACACTAGAGGCAGGTCCTCTCGGTCCTCTCCATCCTGTGCTTCTGTGGCCCCCAGCAAGCTCACCACCTCCTTGGAGGAGAGAGACATACAAGGACAGTGGGTCATGGGTAGTACCAGCCTCAAATTCCCACAGGCTCATACTCAGACAATTGTATTACTGCCTTATGTTTTTTAAGTGTTTTTTTAAATTCTTCATAGTTGAGTATTATTTGCAATTTTATTAGTTACAGTGCTATTAAAGAATATGTGCTCCTTTTTATTATATTATCAGATACTTATGTTTAATTGTACATTTTTTAAATCCTGAATATATTGTGTTTTGTTAACAAATGTAATCAGTGGAACCCTTCTTACGTTTTGATTATTAGCAGTTAAATACATTTTGTATACATGAAGCTTAGATTAATTCCCATCATCATCATCTCCTGTTTTTATATGTGTCCCTATGTGTTTCATGCATTCCTCTTTGATCAGATTGGAATTTGAGTTAAAATTTAGCTTTGTACATTACGTGTGAGAGTTACAGACTAGCAAGTCTAATTACTTTGCCTTACCTTGAGTGTATGCCACAGGGTCAGATAACACATTAAACATTTAGTTACACTGGATTACTCTTCCAAAGCTGACCTCCTGCTAATGTTCAGAGGTAACTGCAATCCGGAAAGAAATAATATCACTGCAGAAAGAATGTGACTCTAAAAATAAACCAGGACCTCCCTGTGATTTGCCTTGCCTGCAGATGACCAGTTGACTCTTGTGCTGTCAGCCCTGGGGTTGCTAAGGAAGCTGCTTCAGGGAGTTGGGGGTTAGTTGCCCGCTCTCAACAGGAATGCCTCCTCTACTTTGTCAGAGATGCTGAACAAATATCAAACTCTGTGGCAGTCATGCTGGCCTCCTAAGAATAACCTGTGAGTCAGAGTTGATGCACATTATTTTTGTTTTTATTTTATTTTTTTAAGGAACTGCTCCAAGGGTTCATTATAGAACAGGAGTGTGTACGGAGGACTTAGGTCCCCACATAGAGTGGCCGTTCTGTGGCGGCTCCAACCAATTCCATCCCTCCTTTCCTGCGGACACACACCTGGCCCCTGGCCCCTGCCCTGTGTGTCTGGAGGAGGGGCACTGGGGAGGCTGTGGAGCAGAGAGAAGAGGCCGGATACATTGAGGATGGCACCTGGCAAGCCAGGCTTCCTTCTCAAAGGCCAGACTGCTTTCTCAGTGTTACTTACTAAAGCTCTCTTTTTATACTGTTAAAAAGATATATAAAGTTCGTATAAACAGGCTTGAGACCACTTTGATGTAAAAGCTGTCATAGTAGTTTTTCTCACAGTGGCACAATTCATTTGATTGATGGAATATTCAGTGACGCCATGTATGCCCTATCGCTTTTTTCTCATCCATCTTTATGCTATAACTCATACTGATTTAAGAAATGATTTCTCCTTTTGGCAAAGCGACCCCATTCAATATGGTTATAATAAAAGACTAATGTCAAACTGAGACTATAGCTTGACTTATTCCAGGCCACGCGTTG